CCTGACCAGGCTTCTTGAGGGGGCAGCAATGGTGTCACTAGGGCCACTGATTAAAAATGACCCGCCAGTGAAGCCTCCTTTCTCTTTTGAAAAATTAGGTAACAAACCGGTCAGCAGCAGCATCTTCATATATCAAGAAAAGGTCATTATATAAATATTTTTCAAGAATTTGCAATCTCAACTTAATCCTCCTCTCGCCCCTCCCTCCATTATCCCACATTGCAAATCCTTGGGGGAAAATAAAATTCATATTCCAAAGTTCTCATCCACACATTTAACTCCTAAATCGAATGCTCGAAACTCTACTTTCGGATGCTTGTATTGGAAGAGGCTTCGGATTCTTTGTCGGAAGCAGGCCGTACATAATTCTGGAATAAATTTTTGCACGCGGGATGCATCTGAATGAATGAAACGCTTTTTAATCCTCTGCTCTGTACATCCCACTATGTCCCTTTGAAGGACCGCACCGAGACTTTTCGATGCTTGCGATGGTTCAAGTTGCGCCCCTGGGGCCCGTTACAGGACTGCACCGAAATGCACTCAGAGGAGCATCGCCTGCATCACTTGGACTGGAAGCCGGCAGGTGCACTTCGGGAACAACGTCGCGAGCGCTTTTCATCCCTGCAACCAACACACAGCGCAAAACGCTCTGGGACTGCAAGGGCAGGAGACTACACAGACCATGATGGGAGAAAAGAAAAAAAAATCGCGTTCTCTTTTTACCTGCCCAGACAATTCAGCAATCACAGCCGCATCATTCAGGTCCAGCCAAGCCAATCACCCGCGCAGCCTGGGCAGCATGTGACTTCCGATGCTTCCGGCCTCCTATTGGGTGGTTTCTTGGCGTCGCCGGGTCCGGCGCTAGGACCCGGGCACAGCTACGCCCGCAGCACTCACGCGATTGTCCGCCCCCTTTCCCGGCACTTAACCAATAGGAGGCCGCCGTTCCTTAGGGACCAATGGTGAGAAGATCTTGCGCGACTAGCCCTTGTCGCTGCGGAGCGGAGGCGGGGCGTAGGGCGGGGTCACGTGGGGCTGCGCCCAAGGCTGCCGGGAGCAGACTGGGCTGCGGGCGGCGGGGCCGGCGCCTGCCTGGAGGGATGGGGCTGCCGGGCGCGTAGGGGCCATGCCGCCCGGGACCCGGGCCTGCCGCGTTCCGCGCCCCGGCCGCCGCGCCCCACGTCCGCGCCGGGATGGTGAACCTGGCGGCCATGGTGTGGCGCCGGCTTCTGCGGAAGAGGTGGGTGCTCGCCCTGGTCTTCGGGCTGTCGCTCGTCTACTTCCTCAGCAGCACCTTCAAGCAGGTCAGTGGCCGCCCTTCCCCTCCTCCCCTTCCACTTAACCTTCTCACTTATGGTTTCTTTGCAGGAGGAGAGGGCAGTGAGAGATAGGAATCTCCTCCAGGTTCATGACCATAATCAGCCCATCCCGTGGAAAGTGCAGTTTAACTTGGGCAATAGCAGTCGTCCGAGCAATCAGTGCCGCAACTCCATTCAAGGGAAGCACCTCATCACGGATGAACTCGGTGAGGCTGGCTTCCCTTCCTCTCCAGGCGGTGTTTTATGCTAAGGTTGGTCTCTGACTTTCAGGCTACGTTTGCGAGAGGAAGGATTTGCTGGTAAATGGCTGCTGTAATGTCAACGTCCCTAGCACGAAGCAGTACTGCTGTGATGGCTGCTGGCCCAACGGCTGCTGCAGCGCCTATGAGTACTGTGTCTCCTGCTGCCTGCAGCCCAACAAGGTATGGGGAGTTGATCCTGGTTCTGCGGCTCCTTTATTACAGGCACTAACTTTTGTTTCCATAGCAACTTCTCCTGGAGCGCTTCCTCAACCGGGCAGCCGTGGCATTCCAGAACCTCTTCATGGCAGTCGAAGATCACTTTGAGTTGTGCCTGGCCAAATGCAGGACCTCATCTCAGGTCAGAAGCTGTGATGTCTCTAGCTGTGGGATTCACTGCGCTCTTATTTTCCTTTTGCCAACAGAGCGTGCAGCATGAGAACACCTACCGGGACCCCATAGCAAAGTATTGCTATGGAGAAAGCCCGCCCGAGCTCTTCCCCGCTTGACGGGTGCAGCGGACTTGCTCCAGCCTGGGTGAGGAGGCCCCGCTGAAGAACTCGCCTCCTGGGACCCAGCTTCAGCCATCGGGCCAGGCTGCAGGAAGAAGACAAAGGCAGCGTGAGGAAACCTTGGCTTTGACCCCTTCTCGTGTTGTCATCTTTGGCTTCGCTCACCACCCGGGCTTACCAGATGGAACTCTTCTGTAAAGCAGCTTGGCCCCTCCAGCCAGTCCCATTCGGGAAAGATGAAACCGGAGGCCGGGCTCACGGTGGTGGTGGAGTTCTTGGATGACTCAGCCCTGGGACCTGCACAGGGACCTGTGACTTGTGTTCATCGGGGGCCGGTGTCACTTCCAGTTTTGATCCAGGCTCTTTCACTGTAAAATTATTTATTGGATTCCTTTGGAGTAATGGGAACATTCTAATGTTTTATGTAGGAAAATGCCTTGCCATTCTAGTTGAATATGTTCAAGGAAATTATTTTTGTTGTTGTTCTGTGTTCTCGAGTTTCAGGAGTTAAATCATTCTTCCACCCAGATACAACATTTTCTCTTTTAGGACGTGAATATTCTCTCTAGGCAGTTATTTTTGTTTGTATTTCGACAGTATCAAGCATAGGCCCTGAACGTGACCTGTTAGCCATATCCTGACGTGTAAAATTATCTAAAAACTCAGACACTCTTCCATTCTAATCTAACTGCACGATTTCTAACAGTGGGCACCATGTGCCTGCCCTCAGGTTATTTTCCAGTGGTAGTCGAATGTGCTCATATACCCTATGGAGAGCACTGTTTTAGCAGAAATCTAATTTCTCTTCCTGGAGGAATTTGTTCTCATTTCTTTTGCCACTTAAAATTAACTGTGGGCTACTCAGCCAGGGTACAGTGGGAGCCTCAGGAAGGTCAGAGGCAACCTCCTCCCCTGTTCTATCAATAGAAACCCAACGTTGAGGCAATTCCTAAACAGACGCACCTCGTAGCTTGCTGTATGTGTTTATTCTTTATTGCTTTCAGCTTTGGGGCTGTAACAGGTACAAATATTTGGTTTCCCTATGATTTATAGAGAAGAAGAAGAAACCCAGCTTTCTATCAGAGCACTGCAAGAGAAGAGTCTTACACCTGCCCTCAGTGGGAGATGAGAATGGTCATTATGACTTAGAGAATGCTACACGTGTAGGTTGCTGGTGTGTCCTGAATCCACAGGCATAAAGCACTCCCCATTTTTCCTACTGTAATGCAGATTCTCCGGCTCAAGGTCTAGAATATTTGATCCTAAGATCAAGACATCATGCCCTTCGAATAGTACTGCTCTTTGTTTTCAGGAGTCACGTGAACACACAACTCTCCTATATTCCTCACGAACCTCAGGATTGAGCAAGGTCTTTGTAATTTTTTTGGTTCACTTTATTGACCTGGGAGCAAGGTGCTAATTCTGTGGTCAGTATTCAATGTTTTTTTCAGTGGAGCTTTTTCTTTGGGCCATATTTGCCTTCTAATACATTCCTGCAATATGTAGTGGTGATTTCCCTTAGCTTCCTCCTACTACCTCTTATACTCATCTCCCCAAATTATTTGCCTCCCTTAAATAAGTTTTCCTAGAAGGTAAGCTGGTCAGGCAATTTGAAAAATATTAGATCCCAAGAAATCTATTCCGTTTGCATTGGACTTCTCGGATTCCATGTGTTTGCAGCAGGACTACATCGAACTCTGATGTGCCGGATTGTGGCATGTCTGCATGTCTCATCCATCTATTGTTTTTGGTAACTCAGTTTGGAATTTCAGTGTCTGTCTTCCCTGGGTTGACATTGGAATCAGCCTCTCCTTTGAGCTTATTTTAACTCTTGAGCAACATAACATAGATTTAATGTGAACAGTTTATACCAAAGGGCAGCCTGTGCCTGTTTATGGATCCTCTCTGCCTTTGTACTTGAAGAGCGCATTTTACATTTCCAGTCCTTTCACAGACAGGAGCTCCAACCTTACGATGGAGAATTAAACTTGCTTGTATTTCCACTTTGTGGATGAGGAACTATGAGAGGTGGAGTGACTTCCTGGGTCCCCGCTGAGACTTAGTGACAGATCCCAGACAAGAACTTCATCTCTGACTCCAGGTCTAGTCCTCTTCCCCCTGTCTCTTGCCAACTCCAGCCCTGACACCGTGGGCGTCTCCCCTGAGAGCAGATATATTTCAATTGTCCAGGCCAAAAGAGGGGCGAGGCGGCATAAACACCCAAATTAGGTGGAGGATCCAAAAGTCATTTTCATTTGGCTGTGGAATATGTTTTTTGTATTTCAATCAGCTAGGGGTGTGTTCACTGTTTTTGGAAATTCACAGCGCTTGAGCCTCCATAATGAAGCTGGGCTGCAGAGCACCTGGCACGTGCTCCAGGCTCCCAGCTCCCAACCTAGGACCTCTCCCTGCCCTCCACTCTGGTTGGTTTGTGGTTCCCTCGACCGAGGGTTTCTAGAATCAGGGACCTTGTCTAAGTTTTGTTTGCCCAGAGCCCAGCGAAGTGTGTGATACACCTTGGGAGTTTAGGAGATCACAAAAGGGATGAAAACACCTTTAGAAAACATTTCATTGGTGGGGCGTGGTGGCTTATGCCTGTAATCCCAGCACTTTGGAAGGCTGAGGCAGGTGGATCACCTGAAGGCAGGAGTTCAGACCAGCCTGACCAATATGGTGAAACCCCATCTATACTAAAAATACAAAAATTAGCCGGGTGTGGGGGCGTGTGCCTGTTTTTGTGAGACTCTGTCTCAAAAAAAAGAAAAAAATATTGTTAATAAGTGAGTGTTTTCGGCTCAAGGGAATTGAGTCATACGTTGCATCTCCCCCAGTTCTGCATCTTATTTGCTGCGCTTGCTGGAGTTGTAAAGATTGGTCCTAACAGGGAAAGAAGCACACAAGAGACTGTGAAAAGGGCTCTGAGACAAGCAAGGACAAAAGAGGGAGGGAAATACCTTCCACAGGGCCTGGGATCTGGCAATGCTAGAGCCTTTTTTTTTTTTTTTTTTTTTTGCGATGGAGTCTTGCTCTGTTGCTCAGGCTGGAGTGCAATGGCGTGATCTCAGCTCACTGCAACCTCCCCCTCCTGGGTTCAAGCAATTCTCCTGCCTCAGCCTCCTGAGTAGCTGGGATCACAGGCGTACACCACCACACCCAGCTAAGTTTTTGTACTTTTAGTAGAGACGGGGTTTCACCATGTTGGCCAGGCTGGTCACGGACTCCTGACCTCAGATGATCTGCCCGCCTGAGCCTCCGAAAGTGCTGGGATTACAGGCGTGAGCCACTGCGCCCGGCATGGAGCTGCTATTGATGGGTGAGCTCCACAGCTTTTGCAGAAGCAGAGGATATGACTTGAGAGCAGTGCTGTCACCTCTCAGCATGTCCCCAAGCCCAACTGGGGCCTCCTGGAGATGCCTCAGTCGGCACTGGCCCCAAGGGAATCGTGGGGAACAGTTGCACAATTTGCAAGTTTCTGAGTGCAGCTTTTCCCATCCTTGGGATCAGCAGATAAGTTGTAAACACAGGGAGGTACTGCTTATTGGATATACTTTTCATAAGTAGGACAGAATTCTTTTGGGACTCTAGAGTTGGGAACTACCACTTACTAGCGGCGTGGCTGAGGCAGTCTTCCTCCTCTGTGGCTCAGGCCCTTCATCTGTGAAATGGGGTCACAGCATCTGCCTCTCAGGGTCACTGTGAGGTGTCGATGTGAGCAAGGCCTGAGGCTTGGCAAGAAGTCAATGTCTGCAACTCAGCAGGGAGCAATGGCAGGGGCAGTCAGGGGTCGGCTCGGATAGGGGTGGGTGGGCTCCTGAGGTTGGAAGGGTAGGAATTACAGAGCTCTTGTTACTATTGTTGTTACTGTTTTTAAAGATACGATATTTCAGATAATTCAGGAGCACGTAAGGATGAAACTTAGGATAACCTAAAATCACACAACCTAGAGAGAAGCGCATTTTTGTCTTCCCCCATTTTCTAGGCAAAAATGAAAGTACTTTGTCCTCTTGAAAAACAATTCTCTAATGAATATCCTATGTTACATAGAGGCCTGTGTAATGCATTTGTGTGGCCACATGGTGTCAATTTCATGAATATACAATAATATTATTAATTCCCTGCTGAGGACATTAACTGGTTTCCAAGGCTGCTTGTTGTTTTTGCTACTACAAATAATGCATTGATGATAAATACTTTTACATACATGGTTGTATGTTTATCTGAACTATTTTCACCAATATATTCACCTAGTGTGTATGGAAGTGTCCATTTTTGTCATACCCCTGGTAACCCTGTGATATTATTTTTAAACATTTTGCTAATGGATCTCTGTTCTTGTTTGAATGTATTTAATTTCCAGCAGAATGAGCCCCATTCCTTATTTTGATTGGCCATTTATCATGTACATATGGTGAAATGCCTATTCGTGACTTAGCCAATGTTGTTTCTTTTTCTTACTGATTACTACAGTACATTTTTATATGAAAGCAGCCTTTGTCCCCTTCTCTTGTTTTTCAGCCCTGTGTTAGAAACAACTAAGCTCACATATTCACAAACCAACTTTTCCAGTTCATCTAGGGCAGTGGTGCTCAACAGGGGCAATTTTGCCCCCCAGGGAACATTTGGCAATGTCTGGAGACATTTTTGTCACAGGTGGGGAGGAGGGCAGTACTGTGGGCACTCGTGGAGGGAGGCCAGGGATGGTGCCCAACAGCCCCCACGACACAGAATTACCTGGCTGGAAGTGGGAGCCGGGTGGAGGGAGGGAAGCCCTGCTCTGGGGTCATATCTCCCCGTTAGATTGAACAGAGGAGCTCCTGGTAGCTGAGTGCTGACTTCATTATTTTTCCCCGCCCTTGCTTTCTACCCTGCTGAAGTGCTGCTGATTAAATTACCCTGAAATCCCCACAGGACACATTACTTCCTCACAGGTCTCTACTAGCCCAGCGCTGCCTCAAGGAATGGCATTATTCCTTTGCCACTGTGTCCTCACCGCACTCTTGGACTCCGCCGAATGCAGACACCCTCCTGTCTGCAGAAGGATCTGGAGGGGTAGAACGCTTCCCCTCTACGACGGATTGACTCCCCAGCACCTCACCAGCAGTTCTTTGAATGGAGTGGCTTTGGAGGTGGGAGTTGAGGAAGAAATGTGAGCCTGTCATTACAGGTTCTGTTTAGAAAACTAGTCATTCTACTAAAAAGGTATCACATAAGTAAGTAGGAGCAATAAAAACAAAGAAGATAGTGGGACTCCGAGAAGCTTTCCCCGCCTCTGGCCTGTTAGTCTATCGTTCGTTGGGCAAGGCTCTTCCAGTGTGTGACCTTTTGCGTGTTATCACAGCATGAGTGCAGTTTTGTGTACAGGCATCCCTATATTCAGCATGTATCTGCAACATGCCTTACCTCGTCTGCTGTCACAGAGCAAAGTGGAGCAAGTGGTCGCCGTTGGTCTGCACCTGAGCTGGGAGCCGAGTGGTGACGTGCATATGGGCCGACTGCGTCTCCACAGAACCTACTCAGTGATCTTCCTGTGTACGACTCAGTCCCTGATGTTGGAGTTGAACTGTAGGACTGTCTGTAAAATGAAAGTGCAGACTTTAATGTAGTAAAGAGAATGACTTGCCAGTTACAACCAATGAGCAAAGCAGTTAATTATTCAAATATTTTACCAAGAGTCCAGGTTTATTTTTTCTCAGGACTACACATTCTGTGAGACCAGAGGGACCAAGACATATCACTACCAGAAATGTGTTTTCATCAGCACTGCCAGAGGTTTTCATAGGGTAGTTTACTCTTGGAATTTTTAAATTCATACTTTTTTTTATGCAACGTGGGGTAGGTAAGCTTCTGATCACTGTGCACCCAGATTATCCCAAAATCGAAAGTGGTGTTGGCAGCCGGGTGTGGTGGCTCACACCTGTAATCCCAGCACTTTGGGAGGCCAAGGTGAGAGGATTGCTTGAGCCCAGAATTCGAGACCAGCCTGAGCAACATAGGGAGACCCTGTCTCTACAAAAAATAAAAAAAAGGAGCCAGGCATGGTAGTGCACACCTGTAGTCCCAGCTACTCAGGAGGCTGAGGCGGGAGGATGGCTTGAGTCCAGGAGGTCAAGGCTGCAGTGAGCCGTCATTGCGCCAGTGTGCTCCAACCTGGGCCACAGAGTGAGACCCTGTCTGAGGAGGGGAAAAAAGTGTTGTCTAAATGAGAAATCACCATTATCAGTAATTTAAGATTCCAGGCTATGTTGGTCACATCTCACTATTCTTTTTTTTTTGAAACGGATTCTCGTTCCATCGCCCAGGCTGGAGTGCAGTGGCACGATCTGGGCTCGCTGCAAGCTCTGCCTCCTGGGTTCACGCCATTCTCCTGCCTCAGCCTCCCGAGTAGCTGGGACTACAGGCGCCCGCCACCGTGCCCAGCTAATTTTTGTATTTTTAGTAGAGACGGGGTTTCACCGTGTTAGTAGCCAGGATGGTCTCGATCTCCTGACCTCGTGATCCGCCCACCTCGGCCTCCCAAAGTGCTGGGATTACAGGAGTGAGCCACCGCGCCTGGCCACATCTCACTATTCTTAAGGAAGAGAGAGAGCGAGAGAGAGTGTTGTCCTGTCCTGTGGGGATTGGGGCATTGTATTAAGTTGTACTGGGGGATGTCAAGATAGAAATGTTGAGTAAGTTACTACCTGAATAAATATTTGACCAGTTGATGCTAATTTGAATAGTAAATGTGATGACATTATATATTCTCAGGGATGTTTCCATACATTGGCTCTGTGTGTGCGTGTGTGTGTGTGTGTGTGTGTAACAAAAGCAGTATGAAGTATGTGAGCAATATCCTAATTTTATTGACAAGAGCACTGACCTTAATGACCTTGAGTAAATTACCCTCTCCGGCTTTGGTTTCCTCATTTGTCAATTAAGGGTGATGGCTAGCGTATCTTGCAGATCCAAATTCCAATTTTTGTAACAAGCCAAAAGTCCCCCTGGCTGTTAAAGCAAGACCAGAGCCCTCGTATCCCAGCGGCTGGGTCCCAGGCTTTTGATTTTCACAGGACAAATGTAGCCCAGCCATCTGGAGCCCGTTTTTCTCCAAACCAGGGCTTCCTCCTTCTCTCTTGCAGATTTCAACTGGGGCTCACCATTTTCTGCCTCTTCCTCCTCCAGTTTTAAAGAGACACCATATCCTTCTCTGCTGGGACCAACTTCCCATGTACTGCTGCCCTGCACCTGTGAAAACAGCTGCTGTGTTTTCTGTCATAAAAATAGCTGCCTTTTGGCAGAGAAGCACACAACGGTACTACGTTTCTGAGCCTTAATGCAGTGCTCAATTATTTAGGTGTGCTTCACCTGAGATACACAGAGCATCTTGGAACTCCTACTAAGCAGGGCTTCTACAGGCATTGCTCAGCTCAGTAAAAGGTTTTCCTTTCTCTGCTTTTGTGATTACCAGGCAGAAACCTTAAAATGTATGAACTTACAAAGAAATTAAATTGTGCCAAATTAGATTCCCAGCCCCTAGAGATAACCACTAATTAAAGTTCCGCTGGAGCGTTTTGCCTGTATTTTGTATATAAACGTGGATTTTGTATTTGTATGTAAATAAAGGTAGGACCCTGCTGTCCATATTATTTTAAAATAATTAGCTCCTGTTAGATTGATTTAATCCAATGA